TATGTGGCTTAAAGCAAATATTTTTCTAACCCTCGAGAGATGTTAATGATTCCTATTAATAACACAGATAAATCTTTGAAATAACAAGCTTTTTTATTCACTCTAGTTTTTAGTAAATGGGTTTGAAGTGCTAACAGTTTTGACTTTTAAAAGAATATTTGGTTATTTCCAGATCTTCTGTGTAACAGAATTTACATATTTACAGTAGTTGAAATATGACCTAATAGAATACCAGGGAATACAGGATCCAGTGCTGGAATCGTCACTGTGGTCATTTGATACTTAGTTTAACTAAAATAAAAATTGAATTTTATATACTGCTATGTACGTGAGACAAAATTTACCGATCAAGAACTATCTTGACTAAGTAATTCCTTATTATTTTAAGCTAGTACTTTTAGGAAAAGCCATTTTTAAGATTCAGACCCAGATCAAATCTGGTGAAATAATAAAATGGGAACTATTATTACTGTAGCATTGAAAATTGAGATTCAATAAGTAAAAAGTGACTACTATTTGCAGGCCGCTGTTATTAAATTTTAAAATTCTACCTCTCGCTTCTTCTTTCTGCCTGAACATGGCTTAATTTATCTTCTAATATGTTTAAAGCCATGCATGCTTGTGGAGGGCTTTGATCTTTGCTTCCTCTGGAAATAATTTTGAAATTGCAAGATTGGAACAGTCCTCAATTTCTGAACATCTGCAGCAGGATACAATAGATATAGGTTACAAAAGATGTTTGTAAGTTCCAAAAATACATATCTGATATATTGGTGGAATGTTCACATTAATATTAAGAACAGGAAAATAAAAGGCACATAGCAATACATACTATTGGGTGTTTGTTACCCCCACTTTCAGATACTGTAGGAAATAACTACATTTGAATAAATACTTCAGCCTGTTTCCATGACCCTATCCCTAAACTGATACGCTTCAGTATTATTAAATTGGGACTTAGGTCATTGTTTTGTGAGGTCACAAAGCCATATAAGATATAGGAGAAAATTGACACTTACTGGGTGGGCAGAGCAACATTGTTTTGACAGTGAAAATTACCAATTTATAATTTTTTAAGAAAAGCATGCCTAGCACAGACCACCTGATTACCAAGAGGAAGCTGAAGAGGAGATTCTACTAGAGGTAAGGAAGAGATATTGTTTTCTTGACTCTGTATGAGTAAGATAAACATTTTAACTTCCCACAGATCACAATCAAGTAGAAGACTTAGACTTTAAAGAAGGAAAGATAAATGCATGAAAAATGAGGTACAAACAATGTATAGAACTATAGACAGGAGAGAATGGATATGGACTTGCTTCTTTGGGGGAAAAAAAAGAGGTATTTAAATCAGTTTTGAAAGATTATTAAGATTCTAACAAGTGATTGGAATGCAGAGAAATCAGATGTAAATTTGATTTACATCACTGCAGGCAAAGAGCAGGGGTAACACTAAATTGCCATGTTCTCCATGTCAGAGACCTGTGTTGCAGAAAATACTGTGTACCTTGATCTGAAATAACCACATCCGGGACACTTTAGTATTGTCCTGTATTCTTTTCAGAATATCAGAACTCCTCCTGGCCCTGCATACTGCTGTCACATGGAATAATATAAATTCATCAAATAAATCATATATGTCCACACTCTCAGGCCTTCTGTACCTACCTGTGTCTTTTATGTCCATAAGTCTGCTTTCTCCCTGCCTTTTTATCCACAGAACATACCTACATTTACCTGGCTATTTATTAGGCTTTAATGACTCATTGTGGGAGTTCTGTCTTCTGAGAAGCATTGTCCGATGCTACCATCTCAAGTTTAAATTAAGTACCCCTCCTCAGGGGCACAGAGCCCATCGCTGTTACCTCTATCACAGCACTTACTTCATGCTCTCTCAATCCACAGGTTTTTCAGATCTCCTCCTTTAGACTATAATCTTCTGATAGCAAAGACAATAATATCAAACACCTGGAAGAGAGCCTGCCCTGCAGAAGACCCTGATTCAATTAATATTTGTTGACTGGGAAACATTCAGATATAAAAATGTAGAAAAAATGTCTATAGTCAGCCGGGCTCAGTGGCTTAAACCTGTAATCCCAGCATTTTGGGAAGCCAAGGCAGGCATATGGCTTGAGCCCAGGACTTCAAGACCAGCCTGGGCAACATGGTGAAACCCTGTCTCTCCAAAAAATAAAAATACACACACACACACACACACACACACACATATGTATGTACACACAAAACTTAGCCAGCATGGCGGCATGTGCCTGTAGTCCCAGCTACTTGGGATGCTGAGGTGGGAAAATCACATGAGCCCAGGGAGGTCAAGGCTGCAGTGAGCCATGACAGCACCACTGCACTCCAGCCTGGGCAACAGATTGAGACTTGGTGTCAAAAAAAAAAAAAAAAAAAAAAAAAGAATGTCTCCGAATAAACTTGGACTATCATTTTCATTGTGCAGCAAAATGAGTAGGTGATTGTACACACCTAACCCATACATTCTGTACTTGTCTCTCCCCTTCACTTTTCATATCCTTAATTAGCAGAGCCTACCAATCTTTTTTTCTAAATATATTTTTTATTATTTCCACTTCCATTTTATCTCCACTATCATTGCCTTAATATAGGACTTCATTTTTCACTTGGACAATATTGCAATAACCTCTTAACTCGTCTCCCAGTTGCAATAAATGTCTATTAAATTTAAGTGGTTGAAATGCTTAAAGTAACACTCCCTATTTTGAAAATAAATCAACTAGCAAGTACCTGCTGCCCACCTACAATATGTTCCAAACTTATTATGTGCTATGAGGGAGTCAGGAGAAGCAGAGCATACAAACTTCCACTTTACCCCCAGGACACTATAATGTGGGCATGGAGAACTGAAACTGTGCTTCTCAAAGTACATGATGCATGCAAGTCACCTAGGGATGTTACTAAAATACTGATTCAGTAGGTCTTGGGTAAGGCCTGAGATTTTGCATTTCTAACAAATCCCCAGGAGACGTGGGTGCCACTGGTCTGTAGGCCATCCTTTGAGTGAAAAAATATTAAAATCCATTAAATACCATATGACATACCTCATAGTGAAGATTCTAAGTGCAGGCAGACTTCATGAAAGTAGTAAATGATACAATGGAAAACTCTCCATGTAAGAGAAGAATGGACACTGAGAAAATGCAAGCCCATTCCCTGTTCCTACTCAGCTTATAAGATGACTCACTTCTCATCTTCTCTCTAAAGCCTTTCTGACACAATCTCACCTTCCTGGCACAATCTCACATTGCCGCTGTCTCTCTACCCCTTTCTATTCATGCTCTAAAGTATTAATACATTCAGAAAGATCTTTCTAAAATACAAAACCGACTTTGCCACTCTTAGGCTTAAAGTTCTTTAATTCCTATCACCTGCCATTTAAATTCCACAATGGAAGGCCCTTCCCAATTGGCCCCTTTCCTGACTCTCTAGACTCAATTTCCACCACTTCTACCACATGTCACCTGCATTCGCCCAGCTTCACCACACTCTTTCTTACCTCTGCTTGTCATAGGCCATTGCCTGTGCCTGGCACCTCCCGTCCCCATTGTCTACTAGGCAACAGTGCATCCATTCTTACTGGAAGCTCAAAAGTTCCCTCCTCCACAGGGCCTGCCTTCTCCTGCCAGGCAGAGTTATGTATTTCAACGCCTTTTTGAGTCCATAGCATATAAAACATTATTGAGTTCTATTTATCTCTACTGATTTCAGTACTCCCAAGAGAGCCCCTATTTTGCAAGGATCTGAATCTCATCTTTCTTTATACCTTCTACCCATATTCAAGATGTGAAAGATGTTTTAATAACTGTTGGTTAAAAGAAAAAATAAATAAATAAATCCGAACTAGCTATTTACTCAAACATCCCTTTTTACCAAGAAATAATTTATGATGGCACTAATAAACAAAACCAATGTGTTCTGTGATGAGATTTCAGTACACAACAGAAGTAAATGTTAGGGTGAAGGGAAAGGAGAAAAAGAAGACAGAGGAAGAAAATGCTAAGAAACACTGCAATGAGGAAAATAGATATTTACTACTTACATGTTAAGTCTTTTCTGAGAACACACATGTGCACACATACACAACATTCATAATTTAAACTGCCCTAAAAAGTCCAACCAAATTTTAGCTCATTCCCAGAAAGCAGTAGACAAGACAGGAAAGTGTGTTAATACTCCTTCTTTTCCAGTCATTATTCACCTAGGTACTGGAAGTTGTGTCTCAGATATTGGATTGAATGGAAATGAAAGAGGGTCTCTTGGTGAGAGCAGTCAATGTTCCTCCTATTTACAGATGGCATGGCTGTGCTTACGGACAATGTATGTGAATTATTATTTTTCAGTTGAAAGCAAAACTCAACCATGAATTTCAGGGAGCAATTAAAAGATAATCCTGAATACAAATAAATCATGCCCCACAACTCATAAGAAAGCCACATAAATGGTCATTTGGTAAAAGAGAAGGATATCTTTAGAATTTTCTTTAGAACATTGCTCAATAAAGAAATACAAAAGTCAATAACACTAGACAAAAAATATGCAGTAAAACCAATGAAATATTTAAAAGACTGTCATTTATACTGAAAAAAATAGACCATCAACATTATTGTTACTCAGAAATCTCACATTCTTAATATAAAAGAAACTTGGCAATGAGTAAAATGATTAAAAATTATTCAGTGTGTCAAAAAACACTCAGCCAAATATTAATGTAAATAGAAATATCAATAAAAAAGTACTCATTATAAATAATAATGTCACATTACATAAAGATTAACTTCAGTATTACATCAAATCATTCTTCTAAAGCTATTTATATTAAATGTCATTTAATTCTCCCAAAATTTTAATACTTTTCTATATCATCTTTTGTGTCCATATTTTTAATCCCCAGATAAAAAGTGAGTGCCTACCAGGTTATAAGTTCAATATGTGTTGAAGCTGAATAAAAGTGAGTTATCATCAGCCACTATATCGATCAGTCAGCCATATTTTCCAGAGCATCTGCCTACATGCTCAGCACTGCTCTGAGAGAAATAGAAGAAACAGGGAGCCTGAAGTTGGTCTCCTTTCCTGGGCATTAAGGTGTAGTCAGGAGACAATACTAAATGCTAACAGTGGGATCAGTGAGAAACGGTGGAAGCTAGTTTATAAGCTATATCATGTAGTTCATGATAAAATTGCTGTATAGGATTCAGAGTAGAAAAGTTCTACCCAGACATGGTCTCATGAGTTGGGGATGGAAAGATTAAAAAGATGTCCAAAGTAGCAGGCATGGAGTGAAGTCCAGAGTGGACAGATCTGAGGAGATGTTGCACTCTTCAGATTCAGGAAAAAATATGACCACAGATCCAAGGGCAGGAATAATAATGCACAGCCGGGCCCTTGTAACACAACTAATATAGGAATGGGACCCTATAGAGCTGCAACTGCACAGCCTGCACAGTATGCAAAGGCCCTGCTATACAGCTTTCTCAACCTGTTGTGCTGTTTTTGGCTTCCTTGAACCCACTTGATTCCATCCTTTGAGACTCAAATGTTATTGTCTCTGTGAAGCCTTTCCCTTTCCCAACCTTCCGTCACACTCTACATGTATTAACAATTTATCCATATGCCATAATTACATATCAATAATTGCATGTAATCTTTATCCCACCAGTTCACTCCTCCTCATCCCACACATTGTCTAAATCAGCAGTGACCAACAGAACTTTCTGTGATTATAGAAATATAATATCTGCACTGTCCAAAACAAGATCCTCTAGACAAATACGGCCACTGAACGCTTGAAATGTGGCTGATGTGACAGAGAATTCAATTTTATTTATTTTAGATTTAAATTAAAATTTAAATAACAGCATCTGGCTAGTGGCTACTGTACTGGACATATGGTTTTATACTATGAACTTCTTGAAGGCAAGAATGATGTATTAGCATCCATATACTTTAGTATAGTCAATCATAGTATGTACTCAGTAAAGTTTTGTTGAATAAATGGCCAAATATGAATGAATCTTAGTATATAGTTGACAAAGTAATGAATATAAAGATCAGACATATGAAAAAGTAACAAATTTAATGGTGTCTAAAGATAATTATTGAAAGATGAGAAGAGAAATAGTGTGATTTGAATGTAGTCTGCTTTTTAAAAAAATGTCAGTAAAGGTACCCTAAAATAGAAATTAACCAAAAAAAAACAAAAACAAAAAACCTGTTGAAATGCTGATACTCTATCTTCTTTATATGTTTATGTTTTGCACTAACTTTTTCCACTATTTTATACTGTCTTAATTATATCTAAGTCTTCAAACACTAGACTGTGACCTCCTTGAAGCAGGTACTTTTATTCCCACTGTGTACCCAGTTCCAAATGTAAGCTTAGACCACAATAGGTACCCAATAAATTTTACAGGGAGAGTGAAATGAGTGATAAGACAGGAAATAAACTATTTTAATAAAACTAGCAGAGTTGATGTTCAGAAAGAAAAGATAGCTGTTAGAAAACATCCTAAGTGACTGTGAACAATAAGGCATTCTGCAACATCTACTTCATGTGTGCATTTATGCCTTGTGTTTGAGAAACCTGTGTTATTTCAAATAATGTTTTCCTAAAACAAACATGACTGTCTTATTCTCCCTGTCTCCTACCTGCCATTCTATAAAGTCCCATTGCTTTTAGCTTTAAATTTGGTTTCAGCCTCTTTGACTCTTTTACTATTTTCTTTTAGTATTTCCATTACCTTAAAAGAGTGAGTACAGTTGTCTTCACTTTCTCGTGGTAGAAAGTTAACAGTATAGAAGTATGAAAATGTCACCAAAGACTAATCAGAACAAATTGCAAGAGTTTTTCCTAATGTCTCTGCTTCAGACCTACCATGTAGATTAGCATATCAGATTTATCATTCTGATACATCAGAGTCTGGTTTATATTTGCCAGCCAGTGTCACTTCTCAGAGCACTGTTTTTTACTCTGAGTCAGAACAGGTTTCTGTGATATCTCCCTTAAGAAATGCCAAGTTTGGCCACCATCTATATCTTTTTCCCTTTCCCTGGGTAGCTCAGAAATCAATAAAAGAGCAGGTTTATGATTGCTGATGCTTAAATTATACTTGTCATTCTAAAGATATTTATTGCACACTTACTATGCAAAACTGTGTTCTAAGTGCTTTAAAGGAAATTGAGATGAATCATGCATGAACCTGACCTCCAAGAATATGGTCATCACTGAAAGATAAGATACAGGTATAATAGATAAAAAGTAGCAATTGCTAAGTACAATTATCCCTCCATATCTGAGTGGGATTAGTTCTAGAACTCCCTCCAGATACTACATTGCCATGATGCTCAAGTCCCTTATATAAATGGCATATTATTTGCATATAACCTATACACATCCTGTATACTTTATATTATCTCTAGATTATTTATAATACCGAATACAATGTGAGTACTATGTAAATAATTGTTATACTTTATTTTCTATTTGTATTATTTTTATTGTTGTATTATTATTTTTTATTTATTCATTTTTTGGAAATTTTCAATCAATGATTGGTAGAATTCACAGATGAAGAACCCTCAGATATGGGGGTCCTACTGTAGAGCATATGGATTTAGAGCAGCCTTGGATTTGTATTTTGACCCCCATATTAGGAGTTACATGACATTAAACAAAATACATTAACCTCTCTGTGCTTTACTTTCCTCTTTTGCAAAATAATACCAGGTTTTGTCTCTGGATTATTGACTTATAATCTGGATGAACCCAAAACCCCTGGTGGAGGATGAGAGAGACCAAGCATGTCAATACCTTAACATTGTTTTGTCCCTGGCACACACATGAAAATGCTTAGCCAATGCCTGATTATAAGCAAAATGCTTTCAGAGTTTAGAGAGATAATGCTTTTGCTGTATGGATGACGTGGATTCTGTCTGAAACTGAAAGATTGTTGGATTTAGACATAGAAAATGCAAAGTCAAAATCTGAAAAGAAGAGTATCAACTATCCACAATAATTCACAAGGCCAGGAGATCGGAAATTATTAATTTTCTTCACAATTATGTTTATTGAAACATTGTCTAAAATCTATGAAGTACCATGCTAGGTGCCTTAGGGAAGAATGGCACAAAATAAATGGTCTCTACTCTCACAGGAGTCATTGAACTAGTAGAGGTTCCTGGGGGAATCACGCCACCTTTAACCTACAGCATGTTTTTCTCATTGGTAGAAGTAATATTGTGGGTTTGTTGGGAGGGTGGACTGCTAGATGTCAGGGACTGTGTTTTAGTTAACTTTGCCTCCACGTTAAGCACAACTCTTAGCACATAGTAAGTACTCATTACATGTTTATTGAATGAATCAATCAACATATTTTGCATGAATATGTTCTAGTGCTTACCCAATAGTAAAATTAAGACTTTTATAATAATTCTTAAAAATAGCTACTTGAGTTCTACACTGTTAATACCTAAATGATGTTTATCAAAGAGTGTAGCGCTTCAAAGGCAAACTTAACAACTGCTGAATGATTTTAATCATGAAATAACATTCATGATAATATTACCACATTTGTGTAACACTTTATACCCTTCTAAAAACGTCTTTTGGATAATTTTCCTGGCTTTTGGTTTTTGTAATTTGTACGTTTATGAAATGTGATATGTTTGAATTTGAGTAAACTCTGCTCACCTAGAATGTTTAGACAAATGAAAAAGTATAAAATAATAACCAATAATAGTAAAAATCATAACATTGATGACAAAACCAGGAGCTTCCATTCACTGCGCAGTTGCTGTGTTCCAGAGCCTAACTACCAGTGCTTTACAGGTGTCCTCTTATTTAGTCCTCACAATAATCCTACTTAACAGGAACTACTGCAAGTTCCCTGCTACAGTGAAGGAAACCCAGAGTTATAAATCTTAGAAAGAATGTCAAAGATCATAAAGCAAAGAAATAGCAAGACCAGGATTGAAACCCAAGTTTGTCTTCTCCCAAAGTCCAGGCTCTTCACACCCTACTACTAAACTGCTACCTACTCCTAAATAATGACAACAGAGACTATTTATAAACTCACCCTTTTTTTCCAGGTATTAGACCTTTAGGGAATCATTTATCCTCAAAATAACACTAGAAGAATATAGGTTTTGATATTCTATTTTCCAGATGAGAAAACTGAAGCTTAAAGAATCTTGGCTGCTTGCCCATGTTTACAGAACTAGCCATGGCAAATAGAGAATAGACCCAAATTTATTTAAGAGGCAACAGGGTCCTTAATCACTATCTTCTATCAATGGTAATTAAGTGTTTTGGTTAGGAAAAAAATCATTGTATTTAGAGTAAGTTCTTACCATAGTTAAAATGAAATAATGTACTTACACTTAACATTAAAGTCACACCAAATATAATTTCCTCTTTTCACAATGATTAGAAAGGCACTTCAGAATCTTGAAGTGCCTCATTATCATGCACATAATTAGCATATAATAATATTTTTAAAGGGTGGGTGTTTGAACCTTTGGACCATTTAGCTTCTGGACATGTGGGAGTTTGTTTTTAATGTTTTCCTTTACTAAACAATTTCTAGCTAAATTATCTGGAAATCAGGTCTGAATGAAAGACGCAGAGCAAAGTATACTCTTAACCCAACCCCTATGCCCTCAGATGAGAGAAATAAACCCATCTTTCCTCAGTGGATAGAAGAATTATGGAAGAAGGTGAGCATAGCTCCAGTGTTTTCAACATCTTAAGTTACTCATCAACATCTATTTCATTTCATTAATAATGAATTCAACCACCAACCAATTTGAGTAATTGTCAGTAATCAGAGAATGTTTCCCCAACCTTCAAATCTATGTCATGGAAGTGAAAATTTCCCTAGCGCCATAACAGAGGAGAAAATCTTAAGTTATATAATGTGAAAATATTTGCCATTTTATTTGAGGTACTGGGATATAAATTATATATATGTCCATCATTCTTCAGCATGTTTCCAAATCTGCAGTGTATTGTATTTTTTGCAACTAATAGAACTCATTACACTAATAGTCTAGTATTATGTAAATGCATTTTATCCAAATATCTAGTATCCATAAGTAGTTTGTTCTCTATATCCCTAATGTAATATATCAAACAATAACTCATTTGTCAAAGGGAGACAGTTCATTAAAATTCAACAACTGTTTGGCCAGGATAAAACAGCAACAGTATAAAAATTGATGTTGCAAAACTTAACAAATGAGGGAATAAGGGAAGTGAGAATAAGGAAATTGCAGGCCTGCCCTCCAGGGCCATTTTTGGGCCACTTGTCTGAATTTTAATATTACAATTGTTTTACAAAAAGTCTCCAAGTTATTAGGCTGGGAGGGAAGCCAATTTACAGCTAGGTGACTTGAATATCAGGGGCATTCAATAAATGAGAACATGATATCACTTAGGACATAGAGTGGAAAAGGTACAACACTTGAGCACTGTGCTACAATTCAGTTTTTAAAAGTGAGTTATTATATGACTTAGCACATATCATCCCTTGTTGAGTTGTATTTAAGTAGCATAGTGAATAAGAGTTTTAGACTGTTTTGTTTGTGTTTTCAAATGTAGTATTTGCTCCATATTTTTTTAAAGCAAAATACCAAGCATAGAAATAGCACCTACCAGAGGTTTAGATAATTTGAAAAGCAAAGAACATGAACCTGTTGATGAGCTGACACCCATTCTATCGCAAAACAGTTTTAGGAAAGGTGAAAAAAATAAAAACATGCAATTTTTGAAGGTGCCTGGAGAAGTACATTTATCATTTGGGATGTATCTATGAAATCTGCTTAAAATTAAAAATAAAAGATTTTTAAATATTTTTAAAATTAAACTTATTAGACTTATTGTAAAAATATTACACTTATTGATACAACTATGTTCACTGAAATCACTTTATTCAAAAATTACTATATTAACATATGCATGTATATTAAAATATTAGACTTATTGATATAACTATGTTCATCAAAATTGCCTTATTCAAAAATTACTATATTAACATATGCATGTATATACATTTAAGAGGGAAAGTTCTTTATGTTTACATGCAAGTGCTGCTTTGTACTTATACATTATTTACTTATTAGCTGTATATAACTTAACTGAATAACTTCTCATCACTTTAATATTACCTACATACTTCTAGAACTTTTTGTTTCTAAACAAGTTTTTCTCCATATGGTGTTATCAAGGAACATCATGTTTGACTCTTCATATAGCCAACAAAAACCCTGATTTTCAAGAAATCTGTCTTTCCAAAGGCAAATACGAAGGGTTTGACTGGGGGCCGAGATCTCTTATAGCTGAGGTTTTATACTATTCTCTCCTCTTTCTAATGGCAGTAGTGTGTGCGTGTGTGTGTGTGTGCGTGTAACTTTCATTTTCCCACATGCACCCAATGTATTAAATTTATTCTTTCAGTTAGCAGAAGCCTTTCCATAGGATAAAAATGACAAGCATTATGAAAGGCATTCAAAGTTCCCAGGCTTCTTAGGCCCATTCGAGGATCAAGTATTCCTTCAAAATCCACTTTCAAGATTCCACAAGTTTATTGCAAGATATTCATATGTAAATTAACAGACCTGTGTAGTGATCTCCCTAACATATTTTTGCTCTATCAAAGTTCTACTTGCTGTTAGAAAGTAGCAGTTAATGTCACAACTACTGTTCTGTTATGCATGCGAGGGAATCAAAGTACAGTAATCAAAGTACAGTAGATAATTATTTTTTAGTACATAGTAGAGTGGTATAACTAAGCTTTCTTTTAAGCTGTTAGTCAAATTACACAGCTAATAAGCAAAAGACAAACGAGCAAAGCTATATTTGCTACACTGTTTGTCTCTTAACGGAGATCAAAGAATGAAGCTGGTTTGCAACTCTGTGACCTGTCATTCTGTGAAAAGTGTGTCTCTCGCCAAAAATGAAACTACAAATCACATGCTGTTTGATGGTGTGCCTGTGCTTGTGTGAACAGGCCACCACATTCAAGCTATGAAGAAGCTGCTAACAGGTGTCATCTGCTTTGCAAAATTACAGTTTCCACAAAGCACCACGAATTGGGATCATTAAGAATACCCAGATGCTGTATCCCAGGCTTCAGGGCTTAAACATGTACTTCAGATTTTCAGGTTGTTTTGTTTGTTTGTTTGTTTGTTTGTTTGTTTTTGTCTTTGTTTTCAGTTTCAATGATCTATCTCCAAATGAGATACTCTGAGTGTTTGAGCTTTGCACCTATCTATGAAATTTACTTTAAGTAGGTTCCTTATTCAATGCTGAAAATTAGGTCAGCTAGAACTTCTAGTCCATTTGACTTCTTATCTATTAAAACTTCTTGTTTGACAGAAGTCTATGAAAAGAAATGAACAAATATGAATGTGACTTATGCAAAGCCAATAAAATTATACTTTAATCTATTAAGCTTAAACCCCTGAAATTCCATCATATTCCGTTGTATATTTCCGGATAGCCAGGGCAGATACATGTTTTGTTTTTGATAGTGTTAAAAGCTGAAAAAACATTGATTTGTTTGAAGAAAAAAAAACATAAAAGGCATGCTGTAATGAGATTTTTGAAACACATTAGAGAAATTTTAACTTAAAAAATTCAAAATATTAAACATAAAACTCATTTACTCTAAATTTATTATTTGAAAAATGAATGGATTTAATCAAGTAACCAGGATTTTTTGCGTGCTTGATGGCTAATAATTTCTTTGTGTGCAAATTACCTTTCAACTAGTTGCTTCGGTGTTCTAAGATATAATTAAAGAGATTAAATGCTTATAGAAATCAGAGATTCTATGCAGATGTTATTACTCATAAATTTTGTTTTCAACAAGTTAACAGGGCAAATACTTTTATTTATCTATGCATTCAATATTCATTCAGTAAGTTTCCACTTTGTGCTTAGCATTGGACTGGCTCCCAGAGAAATGTATATGTAATAAAAACAATGTAGGTCCTGTCACGATTTACTGCTGCTTAGTTTGTGTGCGTGTTTCTGTCTTGTCTTTTCTATTGGCCTATAAGCTCTTGGGGCTAGTTATATAGCATCATGAGTTCCCCAAAGTGCTTCTCACAAAGAGCTCAATTAATAAATAGTTTTATTTGCCTATGAAAAGCATCTGTTATAACTTACTTTCCTTGCCTCATTTTTTCCCCAATTTCCCTCCCTAGCAACTTCCACTCTGTCCACACTGAACTGTTCATTATTCCTTGGAGTGATTTGCATTTCCATATATCTGGGCCTTTGCTATTACTAAACTCCTGTGTGTTTTGTTTTGTTTTTTAATGTCGTTTATCCATACACTTAACTCCTCCTTCAAACCAAGCAGAAGTAGTTCTCTTCTGAATGTACCACTATTAAAGCACTTATTACATTGGTATATAACTAATTGTCAGCTCCTGTCACTAAACTACTAAAAGTTTGGTATGATTTTATTTTCCTCTTTGTATCTGTAGTGCCATGTAAGACCTTTTATAAAGGTGACATATAACAGTTGGTACAAAGGAACAAAATAAAATGGCATACAATAGTTTTAAAAAGTTTACTAGAGCTTTGTCTAACAATTAGTCATTGCTTACTATTGAGCAGGATAATAATGCCTTGCGACTGCTTCCAAATCCCTCTTTCTCTGATCTCTCTGCCCTTCAACTTTTCAAGAGTACCTTTTCCATATACTCTCTACCTCAAAAGCTTTTCACTTAAAACCCTCCTGCCAAAGTTGGGAGAGGGATTATTGGTGTAGTGATGGTACTTTTTCTGGGAGTATTTGAATCCAAACAAGAAATAAATTACCTTAAACCAAAAAAGTAGGTTTTGAACTGCGAGGTTTCAAGGAGTATCAGAAACAAAGGAAACAGTTTTGTCAGAGGCCACACACACAAATCCAAAATCTTCTTACGACTCCATTGATCTTCGTCCTGTGCCTCTTGATGTTTTCATGAAAGATGGAGGAGTTGCTATTACATGAGAAATAAGCTGTTACTAAGATTATTCCATTCTACCATGGCAAAGTAGTGCAGATGGCCATATGGGAAAGCTGAATAAATAATTATTTTATAAAGATAAAACTAAAAATAGTATCCATCTCTCATTCCTGAAAGTAGCATCACTGTGCTATCTTGTGTAAGATTACATTTTTAAGGCTTGGTTTAAAATATTTTCATTACAAATTCTTCTCTGACATTGTTTAAAATATTTTCATTACAAATTCTTCTCTGACATTTGTAAAACATTTTCTATTTGTTTTACAAATTTTATTTTTAAAAATTAATTTAAAAGCCAATAGTCACTGCAGAGCTTAGAATAAATTTCATCATTTTTCTTTATCTACAATTACCAAGGGAACACCATAGCATACCATTGCTAAATGGTGTTTTCATTCACTAGATGACCATCCTCCTCTACTTATGTTATTTTACTACTAAAGAAACTGCAATATTTTTTTATTGTGATATAATATTTATTTCCCACATATTTTCCAAAAGACCAAAATTTTAATCAAAATTTAAGAAACAATCTCCTGGCCAGGCGCGGTGGCTCACACCTGTAATCCCAGCACTTTGGGAGGCTGAGGCAGACGGATAACGAAGTCAAGAGATCAAGACCATCCTAGCCAACATGGTGAAACTACTACTAAAAATACAAAAATTAGCTGGGCGTGGTGGTGCACCTGTAGTTCCAGCTACTCAGAAGGCTGAGGCAGGATAATCACTTAACCTGGGAGGCGGAGGTTTCAGTGAGCTGAGGTCGCACCACTGAACTCCAGCCTGGAGACAGAGCTAGACTCCGTCTCAAAAAAAAAAAAGAAAAAGAAAAAAAAGAAACAATCTCCATCATTCTTTTGTGACATAATCCACCTATATACACTTCTAACTAAATCAAGATATTTAGATTATAGTCTAAGTTAAACAAACCCAGATGTACAAAAATCATCAGGCTATTTGTAGAGAAAGTATTGTTTTGATAAATATAGTTATCTCAAAAAAAAGCAAAAAAATGAGGATATGTTTAAGAAGTAAATAAACATTTGTGTGTGTGTGTATATATATATAGACATAGATAGTTACAGATATAACATTATCTTTTAGACCCATAAGGAATGTTGGGATAAAGAAAATATAACCTATTCACTAAAAAAAAAAAAAAAAGGAAATGAGACCCAGAAAGAAAGTTTCAGTGAACCATTCAAGATTTTTTTTTCTTTTTTCTTTTTTCTTTTTTTTTGAGATGGAGTTTCATTCTTATTGCCCAGGCTGGAGTGCAATGGCACGATCTTGGCTCACCACAACCTCCGCCTCCCGGGTTCAAGTGATTCTCCTGCCTCAGCCTCCCGAGTAGCTGGGATTACAGGCATGCACCACTACGTCTGGCTAATTTTGTATTTTTAGTAGTGATGTGGTTTCTCCATGTTGGTCAGGCTGGTCTCGAACTCCCGACCTCAGGTCATCCCCCTGCCTCGGCCTCCCAAAGTGCTGGGAATACAGGCATGAGCCACCGCCCCCAGCCAAAGATCATGTTTTTTACTCACAGTCATAGCTAGACCCAAACACAGAAGTCTTGACCTTTAAACTAGTTCCCTTCCCATCATATATAGTAATTGTTGAAGAGTTATGTTCAAAATAGAATATACAAGCAAGTTTAAGATCTCTATTTTAGAAAATTGAATCTTTGAAAAATATGTTTGATGATATTTCAGAGGCATTATTAACATCAATTATCACTGTATTAATAAAATTTACATTTAAAAAGTCCAGTAAGTAGACTTATGAATAATGAAGAGTTTATTAACTACACTCAAAGAGACGATCTGAAAAAACAGACTAATAAACCAGAAAAATAATTAGATTAGGAAGCTAATCTGTGTATGAGATTGCTCCTCAAACCAAATCCACTCTGAATTTGGACTTGGACTTAGTGAGGGATTAGAGAAATCTCTCTAGGGGCCAAATTCATAATCCATGGCAGCCAATGCAGCCGAAGTGTCTGTGCACAAGAAATATTCTTGCCTGACTTGCAATATTATCTTGCTGCTACATGCTTCACTAAGTTGGAAGAGATGCCGCTAAAGAGCAGGGGGCACAGGAAACCTGATTCAACTTTTGGAAACCATTAGAGAAGCATGCTGAAGTTTGGAGAAAAAAAAACTGCCTTCTTCAGGGGAAATTAAGTATAATCAGAGGTCAAGGTAGAAATTTACTAACATAGATTGGGCAACCATTTACATGGATTAGGGCATGGACTCACTCCAGTTTCACCAAATGCCACACCTGGAGAGTAAACGTAACTCTTAGGCATCAGTCACCTGGAGTCCCCGGGCTCCTTAATGCTCTGTCAAGATTGATGAGGATAAAGCAGGAGGGGCACAGATTTAAGCCTATAAATTGAATCTTAGGTAAGCCTATAGTCTTAGACAGACTATATTTTAGAAGACAGAATCTGGCACACTTTAAAATCTGATTTTTAGAAATGTTTTTATTAGTTTAGTACATTCACTTAACAAGCATAATTTTATTCACAAATGCCTATCATGTGCCTGGCAATAGGGTCTGAATTCTTCATAACCCAGAACTTTGTCATACTCAGTTTTTAGCCTCAGAAACTGACATAAATTTATAGTTATTGATAAATCAGAAGATAATTCTGTACATCTATTTTTTTTCTCTTTTTTTCGCTGCATTGATAGTCTGAAGATCAAATTTCCCAAGCTCTCCCAATAGTCATGCAAAATTATACTTACTTAGATTTTCTATTACATTTATTTGTAAACTTAAGTTAAAATCTATTTTCAAAAGTTCTCATTTTGAGTTTTATTCGTCTTGTATACACTCTGCACGTAATGTCATCAATTAAAATGAGAATATGCTTAGAAAATCTTTATAACCATCTACCATGGCTAATGATCTTAACTTTAATGCACAAAATGTTATTTCATTGGAAATTTGGTGCGTTCTTAGAGTGACCCTTGTTTCTGTAACATTTTCAGCGATCTTAGATCAAAAAGCACCAACAAATATTTCTAGATTTGTTTTCTATAACAAGTACTCATATGGCACTTAACTATTTGAAAAATAAATCAGTTAAATTTTAAATAATTGCTAACAATCATGCTGTCATGATCTACAATGTATAGAAAAAAATAGCTAACACAAGTAGAACTTTGCATACGCCAAGATTGTACTTGAAATGCTTTACATATATTGACTTTATTCATCTTTACATCAACTCTGTAAGAACCATTATTATCCCCAATAGTAACATTCCCAAGGCCTTTCAGCTTGCAGTGGTAGAAGTAGGGCTTAACCCCAGATGGTCAAACTCCAGAGTCTGTGCTTTCAATAAATATTTAATTTTGTCAATTTATAACAAAGTCATTTGGAGCGTCTCCTGTTGCTGGGATGCATGGATGGCAAAAATATCTCTATCTTTTAGCTATCACCTTTGCTGAAATGTTGGGTGGTCCATGCCCACAGAAGGTGAGAAAGTTTTATATGCTTATTTTTAACAACTAGAACATAGGATTTAAAAAGACAAGGGTAAATTTCAACAATGTAGTGTATATGTTGTCTTCTAAGGAGCAATAGAAGACAACTCTGACTATCTTAAGCAAAAGGAAATGTTTTGGAACAATAGTGGAAAGCCACAGAATTACAGGAAGGCTACAGAACCAAGCTTAAAAACTAACAGGAACCAAGCCGTCTTGGTGGAAGAGGAAAAATAACTATAGGTATAGTTTATATCAGATACAGAGTGAATAAGTGAGCCGTACTAGGATAAATGAATTCCAAATATTTTCAGTCTATTTGCTGCTCTACTCAAGACTTTATAAAAGGAGAATGGCTTTCTTGAGCTACGGTACTTAACCTCAAAAAAAAAAAAAAAAAAAGGAGAATCCAGTTAGCCTGGCTTGGGTAACAATAACTCTTCCTTGACTAAGAGAGGGAGGTGATTGGAACGCAGCCCTGCCAGTCTATGTTCAATGAGGACAATACTTTTCTAAATGCAACTGAGGCTGCTCTTAGAAAATAAAAATAGGTACGGGCAGTCAAAAACCCACAGACATCCATGGTTGTGACTTTCAAAATAATTCCCATTATCTCGTGTGTGTGTGTGTGTGTGTGTGTGTATGTAGATAAGTTAATCTGTCCTAAAAACTGCTTTAAAATCATATTTTGTTAAGATTTATTTCTGATTATAACAGTAACACATATTTACTGTAGAACACTTGGAAACTAAATGTGAAAAGTCACTTACAATCCCAAGAACGATCTAGTATTGACATTTTGATGTTATTCTTTTTGTCTTTCTACAAGTAGTTATACATACACATATATCTATATACTCTATACTAAAATTTGAGATGGTTCCTGTACTTTTGTGTTGTACATTTGTCACTTAGTTGATTGTTACTATGTTTATATTATTAATCTCTAAGAACATGATTCCATGAAATCGATAATCATCTATAATATAATCATTCTACATTGTTGTACCTTTAGGTTGGTAAGTAATAATAGTAGTAACAGAGAAGAAAATAAAACAGCTAATATTTATCAGGTATGTATTGTAGGTCAGATACTCTGTGGCATGCTTTACGTGCAGTTTTATTTTACTAAAGCAGAAACTAAAGCTCAGGGAGATAAATTTCCCCAAGGTCAAAGAGCTAGTGACTATAGAGTTTGGATTTGAGCCCAGATACTCTGGATAGCCTGTGTTCTTGGTAGCTATATCTTTGTGTTATTACTAAATATATTGTGCTGTACATCCTTACATATAAATATTTGCACAGCTTATTTACTTTAGATAAATTCCAAGATGGGAGATTGCTGAATCAAAGTCTAAACATTTACAAAGCCCTTGATACATTTTGCCTGTACAAATATACAAATTTCTATTTTTTCTGGCAGAATATGAGGATGCTTATTTCATAATAGTCCCATCATTGGATAAAATTATTTAAATTTTCAAATTTGAAAAAGAATGTAATGGGATCTTATTTTTGTTCGTTTTCTTTTTTTAATTGATAATGAGACTCACTATGTTTCAATTCATTATTTTTACCTTTATGGTAATTAAGTGACATTCACTGAACCGTATTTATCTGAGTGCCCACACTTCTCTCCCCTGGGGTATTATTTAATGACAAAGGTAATGTGCATGAATCTCTTTTGATCTGGCCTCATGACTAGATTCTTTTTTTTTTTTTTTTTTTTTTGAGACGGAGTCTCGCTCTGTTTCCCAGGCTGGAGTGCAATGCACTGTCTCAGCTCACTGCAACCTCCACCTCCCAGGTTCAAGCAATTCTCCTGCCTCAGCCTCCAGAGTAGCTGGAATTACAGCCATGTGCCACCACGCCAGGCTAATTTTGTGTTTTTAGTAGAGACAGTGTTTCCCTATGTTGACCAGGCTGGTCTCGAACTCCCGACTTCAGGTGATCCGCCCACCTCGGCCTCCCAAAGTGCTGGAATTATAGGCGTGAGCCACCGCGCCCGTCCTGCATATTCTTATATTCATTTTATGGAGCAGCTTTTCTGGGAGTCAATCTAACCTTGCTACGCTGAGAGTATGCAATGCTTTGACAAAGGATGTAAACCTCAGGTTCCGTATTTGTAAAATGATAAGAATAACACATACCCCGTAAGTTTGTTATGATGATTTAATAAAACATAAAGGATTTGAGACAATGTTCGATTCATTTTAAGTGTTTGATCAATGTTGGCTACTATCAGTAATAATGGTAATAGTAGTAAGAGTGAGAGTGGATATGTGGCCAAGGTGATCTTTTCTAAAAAGCACTATTTTCTAATTCTTGGGGATGTGGACTGCCTTACAGAGGGGAGTAAGTCTGAACAGTGTGGAAGAGTTCACCTAGAGCTCACAATCTATGAGGGTCCTTTTCAAGAGGATCCTCTCAATGGGCAGCTATCTGCATCAGTAAATGAATACGATGATTAGATAAGGTTTGCCTGAGGTAAGGACAGAGGTGGAGGAACAGTCAAATACATGCTCCGAAAGGCTCAGGGAAAGAAACTTTCTCCTCATTATCATTTTGGTGCCATAAATTCCATTTTACTTCTGCAGAAATTCAGGTTAGAATGGCATTTATTAGATGCCTATCATGTGGGAAGCACAGTTCTACAAGATTTTCAAACATCTCATCTCAACCTTATATAAAAAGACACCCAATGGATGTGAAAGAAGTATTGTTACTTACAGAGCAGCATTATGTGCAGAGGAGGAAATAAATACCATAGGAGCTTAGTAATTTACCCAAAGCCCACAGTTATAGCCAAGTTTGTCTGTCATTTTTTTCCTGCCAATGGCCATTTCTGGACATCTAGGCCTGGAGAGCTCTCTCTGGAGAGTAGATTTAACAGGAAAGTTTCATAGCTCCTCGTGTGATCAGCAGTGGGATGCTGGGGTCTAATAATAATGGACCAGGAACCCTGAGTTTGACTTCAGCTCCTTTGCCTCTGCCGTTTACTCATTTTATCACTTTGGAAAAATTACTTAATCTCCTGTTTCCTCATCTGTAAAATGCAGGTAGTGACTGCTACCTTGCAGTGCTAATGCAAGAAGAAAAGGTAACTGCTGTAAAGTTCCTAGCACATAATAGGCAATGAATAATTAATAATTATAAATAATGGCTCAGAATATTAGCTATTCAACTTCTAAGGCTTGAACACTGTGTTCTCAACTCTATAACCTCAATATTAAAACCCAAAGCTTGAGTCTTCACATTCTGACTTAGAAAGACTTCCTTCATTGTTCCTGTCATTTATACACCAAATGTAAACTAAGTTCTTACTGTGCATGAAGCTCTTTTTAAATGCTTTGAGAGGTAAAAGATTCATCAGACACAGATTGTTCACTGGAGGGCCCTACAGTATAGCAGACGAGGTGAAGCATGGCCATCAATAACTAGTATCCAGAGTAGAAAGTGGTAAATGCTTCAATAGGATAGATTTCATAGAAAGTGCTATATGTTGCAGAAATATTAATTTCAACTAATAAACATCACAAAGCAATAATATTAACAATCTTTTCTTTTATATGCACTTTTACCTAAGATCAAAATTTCATTTCAACCTCCCTGTCAGCTATTGAATGGGGCAACTTTATCTTACTTGACCCTAAACAGACCAGTTATTCCTCCTCCACTATATATTTTCCTTAACCATCAGACACAACTATTCTAATTACATGGAGCAAAAATCACTGCTAATCTTTTTCTCTGATCCTAGAGCAGTAGTGTCCACAGACTATACAAGTGTGTATAGCCTGGGGGTAGAAATTGAGCCCTGTCAGGGCATGGTTGTTCACGCCCGTAATCCCAGCACTTTAGAATGCCGAGGTAGGTGAATTGCTTGGGCCCAGGAGTTTGAGACCAGCCTAGACAACATAATGAAACCTCCTTTCTACAAAAATTACAAAACAGTAGCTGGGTGTGGTGGCACACACCTGTAGGCCCAGCTACTTGGGAGGCTGAGGTGGGAGGAGAGCATGAACCCAGGAGGGGAGGCTGAGGCTGCAGTGAACTGTGATTGCACCACTGCACTCCAGCCTGAGCTACAGAGTAAAACCCTCTTTCGAAAAGAACAGGAACAGGAACAGGAAGGAAAGGAAAGGAAAGGAACGGAAAGGGGGAGGGAGGGAGGAAGGGAGGGAGGCGGGAGGAGGGAAGGTGGGAGGAATGAAGGAAGGAAGGAAGGAAGGAAGGAAGGAAAGAAGGAAGGAAGGAAGGAAAGGGAAAGAAAGAAAAAAGAAATTGGGCCCTGTTTGCTCTTGGCCTCTCCTAATGTCCTATTTACTTAGAGGTACTGCTGGGACTGATTCTGGGTCTCCCACCTTCCAGCTCTGCCTTCTCTTTCCTGTACAGCATCACCCCCTCTCAGCAATAGGCAGGTTACAAATTACAGCCTAGTGATCTAGAAATTGCAAACTCAAATGAATGAAGTCCAATGAGAAGCAAGGATCAAGATGTCAGAAAATCCTCAAGTTCATTGAGCTTAAATATAAAAGGAGAGGGCAATATTGAAACAAATTTCTTACATATAAATGTCACCCAGCAGCATTGCCATCTGCTCCCAAATAAAGCTTGTGTCTAGATAAGGAAACCTCATTTATATGGACAATATAATGAATCTAAGTATCCATAATAGTGTTCCACAGCACTTATTTCCCTCTCACCATGGTTCTCCTTTCCCTAATTTGCCCTGACCTTTTTAGGTGAAGTTTCTTATTGAAGGCAGATTTTTTTCCTTGTGTTCTCTTTATCATTCAAATTTTCTTTCATGCATTTCTCTGTGTACTTCTTATTCTTTAATCCTTATTTCTTTTTCTTATGCTTTCCTCTCTTCCCATTTCTTCCTCCTTCTTTCCTTTTTTCTCCTTTTATGCTCTCAATTCACTTCTTTATATCTCAACATGTCCCCGTCTCTCTAAGTCTTTATGTCTCTCTACCTTTCATCTTATCCCTCTCCGTTGAAATGTGTTTTCTGTGCACAGTACTATGGTACTTGAGGAATTGGGAATAAAATGACCTGGATCCAAACACAAACCCTCTTGCCCAACTAAGCTAAACACAGAAGAGTTGGTATTTTATTCTTGTTCCCTGCTCCTCTTAAATAGCCATGTCTATTTCCAAATGAAAAGTCTGCTAATGACCTAGCAGGTTCCCAGTGTAGATAGGATCCAATTATCTGCTATTTGGCACACAATGGCCTTTCTGTCTGCCAGCCATGTACCAGGGGGTGAAAATAGCATGTCTACTTTATTCCTGAGCGTCAGGGTGTTTTTCTACTAGAAAAAAAAAATAAAACCCTGAAAAATAGTTTTGAAACTCAGAGTATTTTACTCAAAAGGTCAAAGATTCATTGGAATTTAATTTTCTTTTTCTTGTTATTTTTAAGTTGTCATTTTTCTGTAATATTAGTTGTGCTGTGTGTATATTTTCAGCCTGAGTTTTCTTTGTTCCTTACTACTAGATTTTGCCTTAAACTCATAATCCTGACTGCTTTTCACAATGTTCATTTTCCCATGGCAACAGAGATGCAAATGAATAATTCTGGTGTTACTGTGGGGAAGAAAAGAAGAACCTGTGTGTGACTCATACAAGAAAATCTGTTATTCAAGAATAAATATCGCAGCAGTAATAATAAAGGTCAGCACTCCCATCTCACCCAAGGAAGTCAACAAAACGTGTTTTCTAAATTTATATTTTTCAGGTTTCTTGAGTACAGGCGATCAGGCTGCAAAGGGGAACTATGGACTCCTTGATCTCATACAAGCTTTAAGATGGACTAGTGAAAACATTGGATTCTTTGGTGGTGACCCCTTAAGAATCACTGTTTTTGGATCTGGTGCTGGGGGTTCATGTGTCAACCTGCTGACTTTATCCCATTATTCTGAAGGTAACCGTTGGAGCAATTCAACCAAAGGTATTATGCAAGGTTGCAAATTTTGACAATTTTCATCTAAAATTCTTTGTTGATTTTCCCATAGGACTTTTTCAACGAGCAATAGCTCAAAGTGGAACAGCCCTTTCCAGCTGGGCTGTTAGTTTTCAACCTGCAAAATATGCTAGAATGTTGGCCACAAAAGTTGGTTGCAATGTTTCAGATACAGTAGAGTTAGTGGAATGCCTACAGAAGAAGCCTTACAAAGAACTTGTTGACCAAGATATTCAACCAGCTCGATACCACATAGCCTTTGGACCTGTGATTGATGGTGATGTAATACCAGACGACCCCCAGATATTGATGGAGCAAGGAGAGTTTCTCAACTATGATATAATGTTAGGAGTGAACCAAGGGGAAGGGTTAAAATTTGTTGAAAATATAGTAGATAGCGATGATGGTATATCAGCTAGTGATTTTGACTTTGCTGTTTCAAATTTTGTTGATAATTTATATGGATATCCTGAAGGCAAAGATGTTTTGAGAGAAACCATTAAGTTCATGTATACTGACTGGGCTGACCGTCATAACCCTGAAACCAGAAGAAAGACATTACTGGCTTTGTTTACGGACCATCAGTGGGTGGCACCAGCTGTAGCCACAGCGGATCTTCACTCAAACTTTGGTTCACCTACGTACTTCTATGCCTTTTACCATCATTGCCAAACAGATCAGGTTCCAGCTTGGGCTGATGCAGCCCACGGAGACGAGGTTCCCTATGTACTGGGAATCCCCATGATTGGCCCTACAGAGTTATTTCCTTGCAATTTCTCCAAAAATGATGTGATGCTGAGTGCAGTTGTAATGACATACTGGACAAATTTTGCTAAAACTGGGTATGTACCTAAGGAATGAAGTTTATTTTTAATTTATTCTCATAATTTATCTTTTCCTTCTTAGTGACCCAAATCAACCAGTCCCTCAAGACACGAAATTCATTCATACCAAACCCAACCGTTTTGAAGAAGTAGCATGGACCAGATATTCCCAGAAAGACCAACTTTATCTCCATATTGGATTAAAACCAAGAGTTAAAGAACATTACAGAGCCAATAAGGTGAACCTCTGGTTGGAGTTGGTACCTCATCTGCATAATCTCAATGACATTTCTCAGTATACCTCTACAACAACTAAAGTGCCATCAACTGACATCACTTTCAGACCTACGAGAAAAAATTCTGTACCTGTCACGTCAGCCTTTCCCACTGCCAAGCAGGATGATCCCAAACAACAACCAAGTCCATTTTCAGTGGATCAAAGGGACTACTCAACAGAGCTGAGTGTCACTATTGCAGTTGGAGCATCACTGCTGTTTCTGAACATCTTGGCCTTTGCAGCCCTGTACTACAAAAAGGATAAGAGGAGACATGATGTTCACAGGAGATGCAGCCCTCAGCGCACTACTACCAATGATCTAACCCATGCACAAGAAGAGGAAATCATGTCCCTCCAAATGAAGCACACTGATTTGGATCATGAATGTGAGTCCATTCATCCACATGAGGTGGTTCTTCGGACCGCCTGTCCCCCAGATTACACACTAGCTATGAGGAGGTCACCTGATGATGTTCCCTTAATGACACCCAACACCATTACAATGATTCCCAACACTATACCAGGGATTCAGCCCTTACACACATTCAATACATTTACTGGAGGACAGAACAATACTCTGCCCCATCCCCATCCCCACCCCCATTCACATTCAACAACCAGGGTATAGCCAGATAAGAGAAACAAACTATTTTTTTTGATGGATTGCAGTAAACGATCACTGAAGATTCCTTGGCTTTCAACCTACAAGACTTACTATTTAAATAAGGAGGAATATTATGTGAATATACATATCAAGAACTTTGGGGGTTTTGAAAAAAATGAATTGTATATATACAAATCAACTTTAAAAACAAATTTCAATTGCTTGAAGCAATTGTTCTGAATGATACTTTTTCATTCACATTCAAGAATTAATTTTTTGAAGATTTAAGTTACATAATGGAATTAGGCATGTGGAACACCAAACAGGAAAGAACTATGTCTGAAATATAAAAAATAAAAATAAAAAAACAACTATGAATATGCACAAGGGACACACCAGTGGAATGTCAGATAATTTTCACCAGTTTTTATTTGGAGCCGTTTTATTGTGTAGACCATATTTACATATTTGGATAAGTACACAAAGCGTCAATGCTGTTAATGGCCTTAGCAAAGGCTCATGCTGAAATTTGCCAGTAAAACAAAGAAGTTTAAAGACTGGCAGGTACACCATTATCACATAAGTGCTGTCAGTATAAAGTTGTGGGGATAAAGGAAACTGGATATTTTTAGCACGATGTGCATGATAATTTATATGCTTGGTGGCTGTGCTGCTGATTAAGCCGTAATTAAAATTCTTCTCATCCCATTGGAGTTTTTAATAGAAGCTTCCTCCATCAATTGGCAGAACCTAAAGAAGATTTTAAGGGGCAAAAGTAATTACAATAAAATAATTCACAGTAGTTTCAATATAGAAGGAATTAGCTATTAAAGGTATTTGAAGAAACTATAGGTATAGTGGTGAATACTCGCTGATATGAATCCCAGAAAAAAATTTCCTGTTTTTAATGTTCTTTTCAATCCCATCTAGATAATTTATAGAAATATAACCCTAATTGGACATGTGGTACAGGATCTATAAGTTGCTGTGTTTTTTTGTTACTCTGTATTTTGTTCCTTTTGGTAAGGTGAAGTGTGTCCAAAGAGTTACTTGCAACAGTCTTTCATGATATGAGGATGCCCCCGTATTACCACTCTGATTATAGTTCTGAGTTCTTTGATTTACTCATGCTGCATGACAAAATGTTTACTAATAACAATTCATTATAAAGTTATATCCCTCTTTACATCACTTATCTTTCTCACTGAGGTTCATTCACTGGAATTTACTCACGCAATCTCAGTAGAGTACAACGTAGATACAGAACCTAGGAGAGTCAACATCTGGAGGATTTTAGTCTTTCTTACACATATGTGTGATTTTAAACGAATATTCTCAGACCACAGGAAACTCTTCATCCCCCTGTTGTTTACCAGTAACAGTATATCACAGACCTTTCCAAATGTTTGTATATGTAATCAGATGTACATTTATATTGAAAAACAAATGAGATGGACTTAAAGAGCACATCCTGATAAATACTTTCTCTCTCACCTGTACTATATTTCTATTAGACTAAAGTTATGTGATTTTTTTTTTACATTTTTTCAGATGACTAGCAATTTTGATAGTTTATAAGATAATGCAAAGAACTTTCTCTGACAAACTAACTGCAGTAACAGAAACCTTTCTTTTCAGTTACTCTTTTTCAAGAATGAAAGATTATTATACAAAAAATTGTATACTACTTGATGGAACCAACTTTGTACATCTTGGCCATGTCACTGGTCATTGTGTGAAATAAAGATAATCTGGATAATGACTATTAGTCCAATGCTAAGAAACATGATCTTTGCTCATTAAAGAGCTAAAATGTTTATTGCTGTTTTGTCTTTCTTTTTTCTAAAAAAAGAAAAAAAAGAAAAAAAGGAAAAGAAGAACAAAGAAACATGACTGTCTCAAAGAGTAATTTTTCTAGATTAGACCAGTCAGGTTTTTGAAGACATATAGGTAACTTCCACAGAAAACACAAACATGTATTTAAAGGCAAGTCTCATCTAAGATGAAACTCATAAAAATTATTTAATGTTTGTTATGAATTTAAAAGCTCCAGAAATCCATGAAAAAAAGAAAGATTAGCTTTGTGTTGTTAAATATCTCTTAGGTACAGATGTTGTAGAAATAAAGTGCCAATTGTTTTCAGTTAGTTAGAAAAACAAGTTCCAATTCTAGTCATCAAGGAAAAGGTCTATTGAAAAGAAATTTGCAATATTTCATGGAATACAAATAACTAGGTTCATAAAATGGGGGTGATTAAACTACCATAAAGTAATGAATAGAAAGTTGCCATGCTAAGAGAATGTAAAAGTGCTGAGCAAGATATTAAACTGACACTAAAAGATAAAAATCTATTTCAAGGAATTTATGTGATTATAATCCCCCCTCCCAATTATTATCTATCAAAGAAATGTAGGTATTCCTCCATAATTAAAAAAAAGTCTCTGTTAGAAGCAAAAGTCTTCAAAATCCAGAGTGATCTACATACAGCTTTTGACTGAGGTGGTTATGCTTTTCAACTGTGAACTGCCAGTGTACACAAATACAAATAATTGTTTAGCATCTGAAGTATTGTTCAATTGGAACACTGTATTTTACTGTATTAATTAAACAAAACACAAGAACAGAATAGAAATGACAACAAAATAAGATATGAATGAATACTTTCATATGCATTGCTTCATTTGGCAAAACCAAACATTCTATTAAATAGTATGTTTTAACGATGGCCATATTTATATCATCTACCTACCAATCTATTGCTCTGCATTTATCAATCTGCCTATATATAGCATAACTGTCACCCTCTTTATATTAATTTAGGAAAATGATTGAGGAAAACAAAGCATAGCCCTATTAATTATTTTCTCTAAATTAGGGTAGAATAACTTTATGGAAGATAAAGCAGCCTAGGTTTAATTGTTGTTCACCAGTCACGTGATAAAGTCATTGTGAATGAGTGTTAGTTGCTAGTTTTATAATTGCAGTCTCTAGTTTCTGAATGAAAAAGGATGCCCCACATTATACAGAACATTAAGAACTGTTTTTAAAGCTGAAACATAATCTTTATATGCAAGAAAAATAAATACTGTTACTCAATTTTAGCAAATATGTTTAAAATGTATTTATTTAGATAATTTTCTTTGAAAAACAATGTAAGTAACAAAATTAAAATAATATTTTTGGCATTATTTGTTAATTCAGATTTTCCTGCCTCCGATTAAAAATTAGGCAAAGCTGCTTATAATTTATACAAAGATTACACTAAAATGAACTTTATTTCATTGTTTTGCTGTTATATAAAATTTTTACCAAATGTTTACCAAGAGATTAATGTTTTAGAGTATGAGGATAGAAAAATAAAAGTGACAGATTTCATAGTTTTAAATCTCTACTGAACATGTTGACTATGAACAAAATCTAATTGGCTACCACAGATATATAACAAAGTTTATTACTAACTTTATGCAAATTGGAAAATAATTTGCTAAAGCATTAAAAATGTCAGATTTGTAGACGTCTTGCTGGCAACTCAAAGCAGAAAATCTGAGTATATATTATTTTATTCCTCATTTCAAATATAAAAGTTGACCAAAGTGATGCTTTATTTCCGACTTCCTGATCTGTATGTGAAAACAGCAACATTTTTTTAAAAATTATCAAGTATATATAATATTAAAAAGAGGAAAACAGATGGCACTAATTTTCTTACAGGAGTGAAGTGCTGAAACTAAATTGTTACATCTGTAACAACAGTTATTTCACCTCTTGCCACACTCATCCTGACATACGTATTAATATCAAAAAATGATACAAAGAATATGAGAAATGTGTTCCAGCATTAAAGACACTACTACATAGAAATTACTGGGATTCTTTTCTTTGGCGAGTTTCACTGAAATAGTTTCACAGGATGAAATGATGAATTGAATTCTTAAGAAGCTGTCAAATATGGCAGTCTTTTGATGTTAGTAATTTTGTTTTCTTCTGTGTTATTGGTTCAAAGTACTGGCCTTTTCCTTCATTTCCAGTAATTAGTTGTTATAGACTATCACTTTTTAATGTGAGTGGAAATTAGATGATTTGGTTATACTTGTGAAAACATGCTTCCAAATAAATTCAATTAATGGGCACTTCCCTGCTGAGATTTTGTTATCATTCATTTGATTATCTTGTCAAGCTTTACTGTTACGACAAATGTTTTAGCTTTCTGGTCAATAGACTAAGGGAATTTCTCCAGTAGCCTTATACCTCTCCTGCACTTGATCTGATAGCAACATACACTTCAAATTTCCATCAGAAGTCTCTAAAGAAATTTCCTACTGCTATGAAACATTTGGTGGCCAACTTGATTCTTTTTCATAAGCATTCTGATTTGATTTTATTCTGGCACGTTGCTGTATTTGGATGCAGGCCAGAAATCAATTCCATTTGATAAGGGTTGTGGAGAATACAGACTGGAATAACCGTGTGCAGGGCTTAAGTGCCTTTTCCTCCTGAGATTTTATTTATAAAACTTAGCTTTTTTAAATTTTCAGATTCAGATAATTCAATTTAAAGAGTACAATAGGATGACTATATTATAAATTACCAATAAAGAAAGTTTATTTGGACATTTTTACATTTAATTTGATTTTTAAAATAATATCAGATGCATCTAAATGGCTTCCGGGAAAGACTGAGGTAAATTTTTGAAAGTGACAATTATATAGGCATCTGACTTGATGGTACTTAAGAATAAAAATTTAAATCTCTAGCAAACTTTAAAAATTGTCCAAATAGTAAGTTTAATTTGAAAGAAGTCTGAAGCTATTAGAGAAAATCATGTACTAGATAGGTATATATTTTTTTCTAGTCAGCTATTACGTACACCACATAATATATATACCCTATATACTATATGGTTTATATAACATTTATAATGGCCCTTTCAGACCCATATACTTACAAATGACATTGTATAACTACCTACATATGTATTAATGTGACAGAATTTAGTCCTTTATGGAAAGTCAAACCAAATTGCTAGCAGTTTTGAGTTGAAATGAATGATAACAATTAAAGCTTTTAAGAAATTGGTAAAGGTACCGTAACAAAAACTCAGCAGATAAATTTAAAAGAGAGGGACCATTTTTGAATGCCATTTTCAGAGTTGACATCTAAACTAGATGGTGTGTTTAAAAGGATTTTAGTGGTTTTGATTCATCCTTTCTCTGCATTCATATCATTTAGCAAATTAATGGGACATATGTCATGGTTTTTGTAAAAAAGACCATTGGGTTGTCATGATTCAGTTTGTGTTTGGACATCTATGGCTTTCATTAAAAACGTGTTTATTATCATGAATAAATATTACCATGTTTTCCAAGTTGTGTTGACTATTTTTAAACTCAGAAATAATTTCTTCTCTATTTGTCTCACACAAAAAGGTTACTAAGATAAGTGTTTTCTTACAAAGTCTTTGTATTGCTTCCACACTGCTGACAGTTCTGACTTGATAGAAACAATGACATTTTATGATCTTTTCACCTCTTGGTGAATGCAGGGCAAGAATTTAGAGAATAGATTTGGGGAGCTGGACACAACTTTTCAGAAAAGAGAGAGGAAAGTGGGAGAAGGAAAAAGAAAAGAATGGAAAAAGGAGGAAGTGAGAGAGAACAAAAAGGAAGAAAAACTTCTCAATTTTAAATTAATGACTTTTTGCATCCAAATAGTGCTTTAAATAGAGATGTGTGACAGTTTTTTAAAAAGAAGGGCAAAGGAATTTAAATAAATCCCTTTAAATCATAAATCTATTATTCTTAGAGAACAAAATTAATAATATCTAGGAAGATATCTTAAATTTAATTCTTGATCCAAGTCTTGATCAAATCATGTCACTGGAAACAATTAAAAATAAAATCTATACTGAAATATTTATGGTTTTGTACTATCTAATCAATAATGATATTGGTAGGAAGACTATGGGAAGTAAGATAATCTCTCATCTGTATATAGCCCAAGATAAGAATACAGCAAAGAGGACATCATATAATTTCCTCATACATAGCCTAAAGATAAATGTTTCCAATGGCTGAATAAAAGAATTAGCATTGCTTTACAAGTCTCTGTGGTCACATATGGCCATGGGCACCTAATAAATTAAACAGTTAAAAAACATATTCTAACAATTTCACTTTCCATAAAAGGGTTTTGATGTTTTGTAAAATTTGGTGTTGTTTGATATGATTACTTTTTCACTAGTTTTGTATTTCCTTATGGTTTGTAGGATGTTATTTCTGAGTTCAAAAAAAGTTTCAAATATACTCGTGAATGTTCATGTGAAAGCAGTATTTTCTAATGGAATGCTATAATTTGAAGTACTGTCTCAATTTTGGAGAGTTGATTGACTATCTAGTTAAAACTTTTCTATCTCCCCTGAAAATACTCAACTTTGCTCTCAGAGCTGCCTTCCTCTGCACTACAGGGGATCTTCTTACCAGTCACTGTGGCTCCTGTTTCCATGGCCTATCCTATTACTAGTTATGACCTCTTCTCCAAGGGGGTAAAGTTGTGCTGAAAGTCTTAAAAGGTGATCTAACCAACTGGTGCCTTGGGAATTGGCTTCCTCTGCTCCTCAGGCAGGTTAGAAGCTAGTGAACATCAATCAAGCAATGAAAGAAATTAGTCATTTCTTCTTTCAACAAATGTTGTCTACTATGGGTTAGGCAACATAATGGGTGTTAAACACGTGGCCAATTCTATGACTTACTAACATACAACTATTGTCAAGTTTGGAATAGGTCCAAACACATGGACTGATTTAGACCACTTTCTATGCTATACTCTGTAGCAAATCACTGTACAATTCCTTGTTTTGTCTATTTCACATGTCTCAAAATAGTAAATACAAATCAATATTTCTTGAGTTCAAAAAAAATTAGTGAATTCTATTGAGCCAGTTCACCAGTTAAGGTATGTAGCAGACATCTTTCCAAATAATAAATACAGCCTATCTGAAGTCATGCTATAGTATGCCAATTCAAATTTCATGGAATATGAAATTTCCAGCATAAATCTCATCTGATCCAGCCCCATAAGTGGTTCCTTAATCCTTTGCCACAACCTCAACATGTAATTGTGAAGCCTATCATTGAACACTGCCATGGGTCTGAATTCTAAAACAGCTGGCTGCATTTTGGACTATTTGGGATGTCTTCTTTATATTGATTTCTTGCTCTTTTTTTTTCTTTTTATAGCCACACCGTCTTCATCGCCTGAATTGATCTCAAATATTTAAAGATGGCTTTCATATCTTCCATGAGTTATTTTCTCCTGAAAGCAAAAAATCCCACTTGAAATACAAAATAGTTCAGTCTTTTCACAATTCTAATCACTGTTCTCCAAATTTGCTCCCAAGCCTAAGTTTCTTAGAAAGTTTAATGTCTAGGATTGACCATAATAAACACTTACGTATAGTTCATCTCTGCCTAACAGAGCTCCACTATCAACTTCCTCATTACACAAAGTATATTTATTTTAATATAACTTGCAATACTATTACATTCTTTGTTGGCCATAGCATACTAGTAATTCAGATTGAGATGTACTTTCTACTAAAACTTTAAAAATTCTAAATGCACTATTGTTAAGCAAATTCTGTCTTTCTACTGCCCTTGATCATTTGAGTTTTATTGTATGTTCAGGATATTAAATACTATTAAATTCTACCTCATTAGGTACAGCACTACAGCCTATGGAGACCTATCTATCCACCTCAGAGTAAGGAAATCAACAAAGATGATAAACTTCTATCTTCATCCAAGTCACTAACAAAAACTACCATGCAGAATCAGGTTGAGGATAAATCTCCAGAATAATAGTAATAGAGACAGTGTGTAAAGTACTGACAAAAGCAAAAGATGACAATTACTAAGCCCTTTTATGTTCCAGATTCTGTATCACACTCCACAACAAACTCCCACATACCACCCTCGAAATATCTACTAATACTTGTTGATGTGCTTATTCACTAATTCGTTGTTTAAAAGATTATTATTAAGCATCTATTATATATGAGTTACTGAGCTACTTGTTAATGATAGAAAAGTGAATAAAATGTGGCTCCGTTTCTCACATTACTAGCAGCCAACTGATTACTCTTCCTCTTTTCTACACACACAGCACAAAAGACACAATCAGATGTATTTGCAGGATATATTTTTTTCCCATGTAAAACATTTGCCTGACATCATAGTCATCTTTAGTAAGAAAACTGGGATAATTACTCTAAACTTTCTATTTGGGAATTTCTGGGTTCCTGGTGCATTATATTAAATGTTAGAAGATATAGAAAAATAATTCTCACACCAATCACCTGTCATAATTAAGATGTGAATTTAGGCCAGTCAAGTGTTGTCTTAAAGTGGGATTCCTTGTATGAAAAAGTAATACATACATAAGATAAAACAAAATATTTTAAAGTGAAAAGTAAACATCTCTCTTACTACAGATTCTAATCCCTTAGTCTTTTTCCCCAGAGACATTGACTCTCACCAATTTGCATATAAATCTCTACAAATATGTCATTCATGTGTAAACATGTAAAAGTGTATTGTCTGTGTATGTACGTGGGGGCACTTTATATATATATATGTATGTATATATATGTGTATATATATATGTATGTATATATATGTGTATATATATATATGTATATATATATATATACATATATATTCTTTTTTTAAATTTATCTGGAAATGTTCCATGTGAGGATACTACATGTCAGCTCTGAGGAGAAAATAGAAGATAAAAGTAAGTTTCAAATTTCTCCTTAAATTCACGGCTATTCCAATCAAAATTTCAACACTGTTTGTTTGTTTACAGACTTTAGGTGAGTAAGGGTCAGGAATAGCCAAGATTATTTTGAATCAAAAGAATCAGCAGCAAAGACTTTGTCTACCGTATTTCATGAGTTACTATAAAGCTATTGTAATCAAAACAGTGTTATATCAATTCAGAGACAGACCAGTGTAGGATAACATTGAACCCATAAACAGATCTATGAAGAAAGGGGAACATGGCATATAAATGGAAATACAAATCAAGAGAAAAGAGAGATGCCTCAGCTAACAATATCCCTATGTCATACTAGACACAAAAATCAATCCCAGACAAATTAAAAATATAAACATAAAAGCACATTTTAAATGTCTCAGAATACATAGGAAAACATTGTCATGTCCTCGAAATAGGGAAGAATTTATTAACAAGACATAAAACAGCATAAACAATAAAGAAAACGAATAACAAGTTAAAATTAAAATGTTAATACATCAGATAATGAGTTTTTTTAAATGACTATAAGCACATATTGAAAGTAAGTATTTGCAACACATATAAGCAATGAAAGATTAATTAATATGAGTGGATAGAAAATTCCTGTAGTTTAAATAAGGAAAGGACAAATTCACAAGGAAAATAGAGCTGATTAAATACTGGGAATAAAGGACATGTCTGTTTTTTCCCTGTTGCTGATTCTCACAAAAATGTAAGGAGAGGACTGAAAAATATATAAACTTATCAGAACAAAAAGAATAGAAAAAGAGATAACAGGTAAGAAGTTCTGACAAGTTTTTGAGAGAGAGAAATTAGATAAACTAAAAAACCTTAAGAATATAATACAACCTATGAAATAGCAACATAAATCAGAATTAGAAAAGTTAAAAGATGCTTTAATAAAACTCAAGAAAGAATTATAAATAAAAGAAAAAATAATTTTTTAAATTAAGACTAAATTAAAGGAAATGCAGACCAAAGAATGCTTTAAGAGACATAGAAAAATTTTCAAAAAGAAATGGGAATAAATAGTAAAAAGTAGAAAAAATCTAAAAAGTTTCAAAAAAGAAGGAATAGGGGATGTGAGCTGAGGGGGAGAGGAAGGGAGAAATAAGAAAAAAAATCAAGCATAAGTGATAAGAAGATAGAAAAAGAAGACTCAATATGCATGTATATGGAACCTTCGAAAAAGAAAACCAAAACAAGGAAACACAACAAATACAATGAAAGCTGTAATTCAGGAAATCTTTTACAATACAACAGAAAAAAATTTGATGTCACATTTTCAAAAGGCACACTGAATATATGAAATAACTGATCAAAAATGACCAACATCAAGACATATGCTAATAAGTTTAATGACTATCAAAGAAATAATATAAGCATTCACATCTAGCTAAAATCACCAAATCTCTTAAAATGAAGACTCTTTTGTTATATAATTAGATCATCATCAGACTTCAAAGACAACGCTTTATGCCAGTAAAAATTAAAGTAACATACAAAAGATAAGACGTTAGAATGTAAGCAAGTTATTTTTATATTCAGCCATAAGCTAACTTTCCTACAAGTATGAAGGGCATGGACAAACTGTTATTGGCATTAAAGAACTCAGGGAATATTGTTACCATGAACGCCTCCTGAGAAATTTACCAGAAAAAGACCTGTAGACAAACAGAAGGGTGACATGGATATAAGGACTGATAATGGGCACTAAATACCAGAGAGCTAACACTAAATGAGGGCTATATGGTGGAGTACAGTATAAACTTGTTACATGTTCTGATAATGAAGACACGGTACAGCTATAAGAAATATGAAGGTAATAGAAAAATCATAGGTAAAAATTGTCATTACTTTCAATAATCATATTTACAGTGGTAGCAGTGCTGTTGCTACTCTGAAACTGCTTTATGTGTAACACAGAATACAGCAAAGAGGGATATTGTGATATGCTAATTGTATCATCTCCACCGTCTTTGAGAACCAGCACTCTTAATGTGGAAGAAAGGATATTCTGAATCAGAGTAGAAGAGGTTAAGTAAAAACCCACCTTATTGTTTCGATTTTAAAGTGTAACTATCAGAATGAACACTTTAAAAAAAGTTATGCAAACTATGATCAAGCTAGTAGCAATGAGCATCCTTAAGGACCAGATTGTGGTTTTAAAAGAACATTTCTTACTGTAAAAAATTCACCACGCACACAAACACACATAGAAATAGAGGTCTGGGGAACAAACCATAGAAGGTGAACCTGGAACATTTTGTCAAAGACTTCTAGGAATATATCTAAAGGACAGAGGAACCAATACAAAGATGATCTCACTATCTAAAGATACGACAGTGTGAGCATCAATAAGGATAATTTCAATTAATTGAAAATAAATCCAATTTAAATTCTAAAGTGAATAATAATTAAAAAGAAAACATCTACCACTTATGGCAGATAATTGGAATATAATTCATTGTTTTGAAAATTCATAAGTAAAAAGAACAGTTAAATATTTTGTCCTGCCATTCCTCCACCAACTATACAGCAAGGTAGCCAAATGGTAGATGAGAATTTACTCTTTGTAGAAGTTATTTCAGCTAATAAAAGAAGGAATTGTTGTATTATAATTTCAGTTGTCACTTGTTTTATTGCTCCCAATGAATCAGTGGATCTAGGTATTAAGCATCACAAAATTAGAAATAATGAGTTATCATGTGTCTCCTGGATAGATGTACACAAGATTACCTCAGAAAAGGCTTGCACCCAAAACCAAACCTGTGTATGATGGAAGTCTCTAGGTTCAACTGTCAGAAAATACATAGGTACAGGAAGTACATCAAAGAAGCATGTTAAATTATACCATGGATATGAAATCAGAAAAATTCACACGATTTAAAATTTTCCCAGTTTAATTTTCTTGTATCCTCAATAAATAAATTGCAAGAAAAAAAACACAGTGAGAAAATATGTAGATTTTTAAAAACTTACAAATACTTTTTAAAAAAGTTCTGCTTCAGGAAGAACGATTCAGTAATAAAATTATAAAGGACAGCAAGATGGGGTAACCTAAAATAGTGTTGATAGATCACAGAGGAAATAAGCTGTGACTGAGATGGTGCATGTGGAGGTTTTTTTTGCAGTGGCTTGCAAAGTGCTATCTCTTAATCTGGGTGTTTTTTACCTGAGCCTTTTCCTTATGATGATGTTTTAAACCAAACATTTACTTCATGATGTTTTTCTGTACCTGGATTATATTTTACAATAAAATAAATAGGATTGTAATAAAATTAATAATACACGACAATGTTGCAGACTTAAAGAACATGAGTTTATTAATTGAAAGGACCCGCCAACTGCCCAGTGTAATGGATGAAAAAAACACCTGTGAAAGCATACCATCACAAAATGTCATGACTTCAGAAAAAAGAAGAAAAGTTTCAAAGCTTCCTCAGAGGAACAAAAGGAATTCTCAACGTCAGCTCTGGAAGCTAGAAGAAATTGGATAATATTTTTGAGAAAGAATTATGATCAACCTATAGAATTTTATATTCAAACAAAATATAAGTTCACTGTATCAGTCCACAAAGGCATAGATTCAGGGGTGAGAGGAAATAAAAAACCAGGATTGCTGCTCAGGAGACTAGAGAACAGCTCAGAGTGTGAAGCTGGGGAGTTGTAGAAAGAATATCTATACAATAAAATTAAAACTGACGTATTTCATCATGTGGAAAAAAGTGTTATTTGTATAGATTTTACAATTTTTTTTGCTAAATTTGGAAAGAACATAGAAAACTACACAACAAAATCAAAACTATTAATGCAGAGAAAAAGAGAAAGTACTACAAGAAATGGAATGTAATCTTTGGATATATATTTGTGCACATGAATGTAAGTACAGATAATTCTTCCAAATAGAAAGTTTGGAAAAAGCATATTTTAAGGTTTTTATCTACCAATTTACTAATTGATTTAAAAAGATGTTATTCAAATTTACATTCCACAAACAGTGTATTAAAGTATCTATTTCCCTACCCTCTAACCAAAAATCAGTGTATCAATTTTTTATATTTTCCATTTCAATATAAATGTAATATCATTATTGTATTAATTTGCATGTTTAAATTGAGGTAAAACATCTTTTCTTATGCTTATAAGCCATTGTATTTCTTTTTATATTAGATGTATTCCTTTACTTTGTATATTTTTTCTATTCGTTTATTAATCTCTTCTTATGAAATTATAAGAGTTCTCTATAGACAAATAAAATCAGTACTTTTGGTCATGTGTGTTGTAAATAATTTTGCTCAACTTTTC